TTTGAGACAGGGTCTCACCTTGTCACCCGGGTTGGAGTGCAGTTGACAGCTCATTGCAGCTTGGACCTCCGGGGCCACAGCGATTCTCCTGCCTCGGCCTCTCAGTAGGTAGGACTACAGGCACGCACCACCACACCCGGCTAATATTTGTAATTTTTTGTAGAGACAGGGTTTCGCCATGTTGCCCAGGCTGGTCTCGGACTCCTGAGCTCAATCTCTTGTTAACTGGACTCTGCAAGCCGCAGGGAGAAACGTGCTTTCCTTAGAAAACTAGACTAGAGCATATTTACTGATGCTAAAGAGGTTGGTTTTGTATTTCCCTGGGCAAATAATTCTCTCTGAGCCTCCGTTTCTTCTAGAGATGATGTCCATCTTGCAGGATTGAGAACTGGTATAAGCTCCATTATGAAAAGTGACTGACACAAGCTTGGCAGAAAACGGGTATACTCCGTTTCTCTCCTTAATATCCTCCATGCCATTTGATTGCACAGCAGGGTAGGCGAGTGAGAACTTAGTGTTAGACTCTGTAAAGTATTTAAGATGTGCAGCGAGCTCTGCCTGTCTGAAGTTTTCAACGGACCGGAAAAGGATACTTTCAGGTGCTGAATTATTAAGAAACATATGGTGGGCCCCATTTCCATTTCCCCAGGCTTAAAGGACATGGACAAGCAGGTGAGCCCCGCCCCTGTCTCTCTTCCAGGGCGGAGCTTGGGTAGGCCCCGCCCTCTTGCTCGGTGGGGCGGGGCGAGGGCTGGAGGCGGGGTAGGTCCAGCGAGCGAGCGAGCGCCCAGCGCCTCGGGCTGAGTGAGGGAGGAGGTTCGGTGGAGAGGCTGCAAGTGGGCGAGGGCTGGGCGCAGCGACCTCATTGGAGCCGGCCGGTGGACGCCCCGGCGGAACCGCCCAGAGTTCCTGTCCTGCGCTACCTACCCGAACGCGCCTGCGCGCTGCGAACCCCGCCCCGGTGTCACCTGTTGGAGCCCCCCGCCCGCGTAGCCGTGCACATGCGCACTGCCGGCCGCCGGCCAGTGGGGTCACGTGTTGCGCGCGAGCCACCTCCCCTGCTGGCGCTTCCTGTCGCTACCGCTGCGGCCCAGGGCCCGCGGGAGCCCAGGGCGGTGCCGGGTGAGACAAGGCCGGGGTTTGGCTCGGATTCACCGCGAGGTATGCCGCGTCCCCGCCCCTCGGCGTGGGGACTCCAGCCTGAATCTCTGTAACTCTTCCATAGGTATCTAGGCTGCCATGATGCCAGGGCCAAGACCTCGGAAGGGCCCTCAGGCCAGAGGCCAAGGGGTGGCCGCTGCCAAGCAGGTATGGAACTTAGCCTTCTAGGCTACTGGGTCTGTGGTTCCTAAGAGTCCTGCTCTGCTCTCAGATGGGGCTCTTTATGGAGTTTGGCCCTGAGGACATGCTGCTGGGCATGGATGAGGCTGAAGATGATGAGGACCTGGAGGCTGAGCTGCTGGCTCTCACAGGGGAAGCACAAACCACAGGCAAGAAGCCAGCACCCAAGGGGCAGGGTGAGTTTGGACACAGGGCTGGTCTTGGTGCTTGTGCTGACTTGTTGTGACCTTTTTCCCCCAGCCCCCCTGCCCATGGCCCACATCGAGAAGTTGGCGGCAGACTGTATGCGGGATGTGGAGGAGGAGGAGGAGGAGGAAGGGCTGGAGGAAGATGCAGAGCTGCTGGTGTGTCTGCCAGGCTGGTATCCCAGGGCTCTCCAAGCTCCTGGGCTGTGTTTTGTCTCCCTAGACGGAGCTGCAGGAGGTCTTAGGTGTGGACGAGGAGACTGAGCCCCTGGATGGTGATGAGGTAGCTGACCCAGGCGGCTCTGAGGAGGAGAACGGCCTAGAAGACACTGAACCTCCAGTGCAGACAGCCGTCCTGACAGCTTCAGCCCCAGCAGCTCAGGTGGGTTCTGGAGGAGGGCCCCTGTGCCTCTGAGTGGCCAGGCCCTTAGCTGAATTGTTCATAGGCCGGAGCATCTCAGGGGCTACACGCTTTGCTGGAGGAACGGATTCACAACTACCGAGAGGCTGCGGCCAGTGCCAAGGAGGCAGGCGAAGCAGCCAAAGCCAGGCGCTGCGAGCGCGGCCTGAAGGTGAGTCGGGCTAGGCTGGGAGCAGGGCAGGGGGCTGGGTTTCTGGACCAGTTCTCTCCCTCAGACCTTGGAGTCGCAGCTAGCCTCTGTGAGGAGAGGCAGAAAGATCAATGAGGATGAGATCCCACCTCCAGTGGCCTTAGGAAAGCGGCCCCTGGCCCCCCAGGAACCAGCCAACAGGAGCCCTGAGACAGACCCTCCAGCTCCCCCTGCCTTGGAGTCAGGTATCTGCAGATGCCCAAATCCTGTTCTAGTTGTGCTCTCTGGGGACTGTTTGTTTCCTTATAGACAACCCCTCCCAACCTGAGACCAGCCTCCCTGGCATTTCTGCCCAGCCCGTTTCAGACTTAGACCCAGACCCGCGGGCCCTGCTGTCATCCCGACAGAGAGAGTACAAAGTGGCTGCCCTCAGTGCCAAGCGGGCTGGAGAGCTAGACCGTGCCCGAGAGCTCATGAGGATTGGGAAGGTATGGCATCTGGCTCAGGGCACCCACCCTCATTCACCCACACCTGCTTTTCCAACTTCTGCAGAGATTCGGTGCTGTCCTGGAGGCCCTGGAGAAGGGGCAGCCCGTGGATCTGAGTGCCATGCCCCCGGCACCTGAGGGTCAGTATGTATCTTCTCAGGCTGCGGTGGGGTCCCACCTACACCTCTACTCTGGGTCCCCCAGATCTGAAGCCCCAGCAGGCTTCTCAGGCTCCCACAGCACCCTCAGTCATTCCCCCAGCCGTGGAGCGAGTGCAGCCAGTGATGGCCCCTGACGTCCCAGCAACCCCAGGTAGGGCAGGATGGTGGGACTGTGGCGTGGGGCTGATGCCCACTTCTTCCTTCTTTCCTTCAAGTGGCCCCTACAGAGTCACAGACAGTGCTGGATGCCCTGCAGCAGAGGCTGAACAAGTACCGCGAGGCGGGCATCCAGGCCCGGAGTGGTGGGGACGAGCGCAAGGCTCGGATGCATGAGCGCATTGCCAAGGTGGGCCCGCGGCTATGCAGCCCCTGCCTGTGGACCACAGGCCCCTCCCTTCCTTCCCTTGCAGCAATATCAAGATGCTATTCGAGCACACCGAGCAGGACGGAAAGTCAACTTTGCTGAATTGCCTGTTCCTCCAGGTAAGTGGGGCATGGCCTAGGGGCTCTGTGAGCCTGCCCCTCCCATGCTGTCTCTCTCCCACAGGATTTCCCCCCATCCCTGGCCTGGAGTCCACTATGGGTGTTGAGGAGGACGCAGTGGCAGCGACATTGGCAGCTGCAGAGAAACTGGCCTCTGCAGAGGATTCAGCCCCGGCTGATAAAGACGAGGACGAGGTTTGGTTGAGGGCTCAACTCCAGGGCTGGTGACTATGCTAGGGAACACATCCCCTCCTAACAGCCTCCTGGGCACCTGCAGGGTGAGCCCCCAGCACAGGCCCCAGTGGCCAAGAAACCTGCACGGCCCACAGTCCCTTCATCCCAGCGCCTGCCTGAGCCCAGGGCCTCAAGTTCTAAGGAGTCACCGAGTCCATCTGGTGAGTTGGGGACAAGCAGGGTGAAGAACTGATGTGGCCCTAACCAGTGGCCTTCTCCCTTCAGTGCGGGAGCAGCTGGCACTGCTGGAGGCACGGAAACTGCAGTATCAGCGGGCAGCCCTGCAGGCCAAGCGCAGCCAGGACCTGGAGCAGGCCAAAGCCTATCTGCGGGTAGCCAAATGGCTTGAGGCTCAGATCATCCAGGCCCGATCTGGCAGACCTGTTGATCTGTCCAAGGTGAGTCCCACCTGGTTAACCACCAGGACTTCTTGGGGCCCGAGGGGCCTTGTGACCTGGGTAGGTGCCTTCGCCCTTGACGGATGAGGAGGGTGACTTCATCCTCATCCACCATGAGGACCTGCGACTCTCCCAGAAGGCGGAGGAGGTGTATGCCCAGCTGCAAAAAATGCTTCTGGAGCAACAAGAGGTCAGCAGGCCCCTCGTCTGTTCCTCCCCTCTGCTCGGGAGTCACTCTGGGCCTCTATTTTCAGAAGTGCCTGCTGTTCTCCAAGCAGTTCATGCACCAGGGCAACGTGGCTGAGACCACCCGGTAAGTGCAAGGGCTGGGGCTGGGCTCATAGGCACCATCATGCTGACATACCCATCCCTGTCAGATTTGAGAAGCTTGCTCAGGACCGCAAGAAACAGCTGGAGATCCTGCAGCTGGCCCAGGCTCAGGGCCTCGACCCTCCCACCCACCACTTTGAGTTGAAGACATTCCAGACTGTGAGGTACCAAGGCCTAGGGAAACAGGGGCTCCAGGTTGAGCATTTTCTCCTTCCCGCTTGGCTCTAGGATCTTCTCAGAACTCAACAGCACAGAAATGCATCTGATCATTGTCCGGGGAATGAACCTCCCAGCCCCTCCAGGTAACCCTAGGGCCGCCCCTACTCCAGGAGGCCCTCTGACTTGACTCCCTTTTCTCCTTCCCAGGGGTGACTCCCGATGACCTGGATGCTTTTGTGCGGTTTGAGTTTCACTACCCTAACTCGGTGAGGTTCAGGTAGAAGTAGGATCCTCTGAAGCTGTCCTGACTTCTCCCTCCTCACTGCTTAGGACCAGGCTCAAAAAAGCAAAACAGCTGTGGTGAAGAACACAAACTCTCCAGGTGAGGGCCACACGTGGGCCTCTTTCTCCTCCAAGCCCCTCCTTGCTTTCTCCCCCTTTGCCAGAATTTGATCAACTCTTCAAACTAAACATCAACCGAAACCACCGGGGCTTCAAGAGGGTGATCCAGAGCAAAGGCATCAAGTTTGAGATCTTCCACAAAGGGTGAGGCTCCTATCGGTCATGCTGCCACACGGGTCCAATCCTCTGCTGCCTCTTGACTCCCCAGGTCCTTCTTCAGAAGCGACAAGCTGGTTGGCACAGCACACCTGAAACTGGAGCGGCTGGAGAATGAGTGTGAGATCAGAGAAATTGTGGAGGTAGGGGCTGGGGTGTGGGCAAGCCAAAGGGGAGTTACCATTTCCCTCTCTGTGGTCCTCACAGGTCCTGGATGGAAGGAAGCCCACCGGGGGGAAGCTGGAGGTGAAGGTGAGGCTGCGGGAGCCTCTGAGTGGCCAGGATGTGCAGATGGTCACTGAGAACTGGCTGGTTCTGGAGCCCAGGGGCTTGTGAGGTGGGCAGCTCTCTGGGCCTTCAGAACCTTTGCCCCCTCCTTTTACTCAACTAACTACTCAACTCATATCTGGAGAGAAAACCTAGGAGTTTCTCATCTATGAGAAAGACCTACCATGCTGGGTAGGGCTTATGGGCTGAGTTTCTGATGTTCCTCAGTAGAACTGGGAAGAGAAGGTAACCTTCCAAGGTTTAACTATCTATCTATCTATCTATCTTCAGGAAACCCTTTCTAAAATCTTTGTGTTTTCACTGCAGTTTAGACTGACTTCTTGTGCTTTGCACCCCTGTGTAGCCGATGGCCAGCACCAGGAGAGGAGTCAGGCCGCGACTGTGCAGGAGATGACTTTCCCAGCTTTGCTGGCTTCAGAAGCCTTTGTACATAAGAGATGCTGCTACCCAAGCACCAAAGACCTGTTAAGCATGTGCACTACTGACCACGACTCTGGTCTTTCCTGTTGTTGGCCCCTCTGGGGCTCTACAGAAACAGGCTGGGTTCCAGGAGCCCATCTCCCCGCTGTCTCCCCCTGCCCCGAGTCTGGAAGAGGGCAAGGACACTTCCATTCCTCTGTACCATGGAGTCCTGCAGCCCCTTAACCCCTGCGTGGCAACTGTGTACAGCTTACCCCTGCCTCCAGTTGCACCACTTCTAGATGTGCCTTTAAAAGATCTAACTATGGGATGGGAGAACTTGAGGGTGATCGGGAACCTCCCCTGCTGAGGGTGGTGTCAGGGTTCCGTGACTCCAGTGGGCCAGTGGTAGCCTGTCCCAGACAACTCCGTCACCCCAGCTCTGCCTGTGCCTTTATCCCTGACAGCTGCTGCACTAGCCTTCCTGCTTCCCTAAGGACTTAGTGGAGGGGGAAAGTTGTTTTTGGTACTACTTGGTGGGAAGTAAGGGGAAGGTTGGATCTTGGGTTTGGTCTACCCACCCAAGAGAAAAGACTGTTAACTGGAAGAAAAAATATATATATAAAATTTTATGTAGACACGTTTATTTATCTAGGAAACTAAGTCTAACTCATTGTAGGGATTTTATACTCAACTATACAGAGTATCCACCAAAGTCCTAATCTAAAGTCCTGCTCCCTGTCACTTTTTAAAAGCCAGGGTAGCAGTAACATGACAAACGGCTGCTGTGGCTTCCTCTTGAGAGAGGACAGGGAAAGCCTTTCCTCTTCGGCTGGTTATGTGGGGAACTTCCTTAGTTTTTTTCCACAAGAAATTCTCCTTTGGCTTTGTTTTTCTGAATGGATGGAGACTATGAAGGGGTTTGTAGTTGTAAGAGATTTAATATTCAAAACTGAAATATTCTGCATTTCTTAGAAATACCCCATCTTCCCCCACCCCCTTTTTGAATTATTAATTCAAGATCAACAAAGCATTCCTCAAGATCACTTTTAAAAAAGGTTAGAAGTGAAGCAAATACATTCAGCTTACTGATCACTATAGTATTGCATAAGCACAGCTCAAGAACTGAGCTTTGTATGTGTCCTTTTGGGGGATAACAGGGCTGGACCATGCTTCCCTGCCCTTAAACGCAGAGCTTTTAGTGGGTCACAGAGCGGGAACTACACACAAGTGACTTTTTTCCCCATGAGCCCTCTGGCCGATTTTTTTTTTTTTTTTTTTTTTGAGACAGAGTAGCTCTCTGCCAGCCAGGCTGGAGTGCAGTGGCATGATCTCAGCTCGCTGCAACCCCCACCTCCCAGGTTCAAGCGATTCTCCTGTGTCAGTCTCCTGAGTAGCTGGGATTACAGGCACCCACCACTATGCCCAGCTAATTTTTTTATTTTTAGTAGAGACGGTGTTTCACCATGTTGGTCAGGCTGGTCTCGAACTCCTGACCTCATGATCCACCCACCTCAGCCTCCCAAAGTGCTGGGATTACAGGTGTGAGCCACCGCACCCGGCTGGCCAATCTTATCAGAAGTGAGCTACCAAAACTTCCACAGATGTGAGATTTAACACTTAATTGCAGTCACGTGTATGCAACACAGCAATAATCTAGAATGAAAAGGAGGGTGATTAGCCTTCATAAGATGACCTATAGAGCAAAGAAAGGTGACTGGAAGGGTTCCTAACCCAACCTACTCCCCTTAGGGTGTGTATCCAACCCAGTGCTTCCTAAGAGGGTTACGGACCACTGTGGTTATCCTCTAAAGTTCCAGCCAGCTCTAGGAGTTTCTAAATTCAGGCCTCTGTTGGAAATGGCCTATTTCGATAGATAGAAAGTTTTCTATAGCTCTAAAGGTTTCTCCTTTGCAACCCATTCAATTTCAGTCTGCTGCTTTGCTCTTTCAAAACAGAACCTCCAGGCTGACGAGGCAAGACAAAGCCTCCCACCAGACTTGGAGATTGAAGTTCTTAAAAGGCCTTTGTTGTAGCCAAAGGCATGCATGCGTCACTGGTAGTAGGAGGAGCCTGTCCCAGCTTCATCTTGTCCTGAGATTTATCCACATACAGGAAACAGGCGGGACACAGTGGCTCACGCCTGTAATCCCACCACTTTGGAAAGCTGAGGCAGGTGGATCACCTGAGGTCAGGAATTCAAGACCAGCCTGGCCAACATGGTGAAACCCCGTCTCCACTAAAAACAAAAACAATTAGCTGGGCATGGTGGCCGGCGCCTGTAATCCCAGCTACTAGGGAGGCTGAGACACACGAATCCCTTGAGCCCAGGAAGCAGAGGTTGCAGTGAGCCTCGATTGTACCACTGCACTCCAGCCTGGGCGACAGAGCAAGACTCTGTCTCAAAACAAACACAAATACAGTATCCAAACATTGGAGATTAGTGACTCACCTGCAGTTGGGAGCCAGCTACAACCCAAATCATTTTAAAATTTTCAATTCTTTGATCTCATGCAATGCACACTTTCTTCTGAATTAGCAAACTGAATAAACTACAGAAATTTTTTAGAATCAAGAAGTCTTGCTTACAATTAAAGGGCAAA